TTTTCACACATTTAACTAATAGTAACAAACAACATTAGTCGTGACGAATTTATTACCCAGATAGACTTTCCCAATATATTTACTTTGGTACTTGAGAAAAAGTATTAAGTGCAGCATTTTGGGGTGAGGGGGTGGACACACATCTTCAATACGCAGTTTCACCAAAATGAGGGAGTTTCCTACTCCCGGCGCCTTCTATATTTTTACTTCTTAGGCCAACAGGTCCATTTTTAATACAATCACCTACTTCGAGTTGCAGAACCCACAATTCACCACAACACAAAAATAACTCTCAGGGCGTCACGATATTCAAAAACTGACGTTACCAATAAGACAATCTTGGCCGAATCTAAGGGGCTACCGAAGTCACTTCGACTCGAGGCCGGGCTGGCCGAGCCGGAGCCCTGCCCGCCTTTGCCCCGCGCTCACCGGCGAGCTCACGCGCGACACCCGCGGCCCGCAGGGCTCCGAAGACCCCCCGCCCCACGGCCCAAGAGGAGGCCGCCCCGCGCCAAAGGAGGGCTCAGGCTTCTTCCCGTCACCCGCCACACGTCCCTGAGGAAGACACACAATCTGTCCCCTGCACCCGCCACAAACTCCACCACCCGACCAAAGGCCCCTGGCAAGGGAGGCCTGCGCTGTGGCCCCTTGGCCCCGGTGGCCCCGGACCAAGCTTCTCCACCTCATCCTGAGAGGAAGCGGCCTCCGCGTCCCCAGGCCTCTTCGTTTCCTCCCCTCCCCCACTCGCGGCCTGGTCCCGAACTAGCGCCCAAGACGGAGAAGAACTAGCTCCGCAGCTCATTACCCCGGCTCCTGAGCCGGCACCGACCAGTGCGCGTCCCACTCGCAGCAACACGCACCGCCGCCTTTCTCCTTGGAGTTCTAGGCCCGTGACTGAGGAAATGCAGTCGGCAGCGAAGCACAATGGCGCCCGCCCCTCTCCCGGATCCGGCGCAGAACCAGCCACCACCGTTAAGTGCCCCTCCCTGCTCCTCCTCCCCCCACTTCGCGGACTTCCTGGCTTCTCGCGAGAGTGGCGGCGCGGCGGGGACCGAGAGCTGCGGGCGGGCTGGAGGTACCCCACCGCGGGGTGGTGCTCTGACTGCGGGAACCGTTGAAGAGCTGCCCCCGGGGAGTCAGCGAGGCGCCACTGGTAAGCGGCAGCGGCTGGCTGGCCGGCGTGCCATTGTTTCTTTCTGTGACTTAATATTACATAGGTCTCTTAGACATCTTCTCAAGATTATGCTAAGAGAAATGACTGCACCCTTTTCCTGAGCTATGGCAGTCAGACCTGGCAGTGGTAACTACTCTACAGAACTCCCAAACCTGGCAAGGATGGTGCAGATTTTGGCAGATTATGGCTTTGTCCCCACCCAGCACTGATGATATTATAAAGTGAGTATGACACCAATTTCCTATGCTAAACAATGGGAAACTAAGAGAAATTTGTCTCCAGCAGACCTATACTACAAGAAATGATAATGGAAGTTCTTCAACTGAGCAAGAAATGATATTAACAGAAAACTTGGATCTTCAGAAGCAAATGAAGAACATCAGAAATGGTAAATATCTGGATAAAAATAAAAGACTGTTAACATTTTTCTTTCTCTTACTCTGTAAAAGTAGCAACAGCTGCTGAGAAGAGATGACTAAAAGCTGAAAAGTGAAGAATTAACACTGATTTCTTGGCAGAAGCAGAAGCTTCAGGACTCCTGAATTGAGGGAATGATCTAAATTCCAAGGATTATCTCTCAGTGAGAACAAGGTATGTTCCCTTTCCTGAGTAGATAGGGCAAACAATTCTCTCTCTTTTTTTCCCTTGTTAACAGCAACTTTCATTGTTAGAGAGAGGAGAGAGAGAGAAGCCTTGTTGGTTGACGTCACTTGGTTCATGAAGCCTTCGCCTAGAAGTGAAGCTGCTGAACAAACCTTGAGAAGAATCATCTCCTGCTTCAATCTGCTGCTGGATAGGAACTAATCAGAGAGAGAGAGGCGGAAGACGGAGAAGGAGGGAGTCGAAGGCTTTCCCGATCACAAATCTCACCTCCACTACAACTCTCTTTATACTTTTCTTGCAGAAATAATAATAGAAATAAGGAGGTGGTGGGGTTTCCAAAAATCTTAACCTTCAACCATCTGGGGAAAAGGCAAAAATCCCATCTACCGCAACTCTCAGTTCGAGAGTAAAGGTGAGTTTAAAATCCTCGGGCGTGAGGGGTGCGGGTGAGGATGTAAATTCCCAGTGTTACAAAGCCGGTGGAAACAGCAGCGGAGAAACTGCGCTCGGGCAAGCGGGGGACTCCGGAGTTGCTGCGTGGAGGCGCTCGCCCCGCCGCCCTCTCGCCCTCCGCCGCTGTTTATCCTCGCCGGTCGGTGCGGCTCTTTGTTGTGGTGGCCGGAAGGCTGGGGTGGTTCTCGGGGTCCCGAGTGGAGTTTGGGGGAGGAGGACACGGAGATGTGCCGTCCTGGGTGGGAGGTGGGGGGTGCGGCCTCAGGAGAACGTAAACTTTATTCCTAGAAGCCGGTGCGGGACTTCGCTGGAGTAGGGCCGTGGGTTGTGCTCCCGGCCGGGCAGGCGCTGCCGCCGCGAGTCCGCCGCCTTTGTGCCGGCCGCCCTGGCTTCGCGTCTCCTTCCTCTTCCCCTTCGGCTTCCAGCGCTCAGGTCGCCGCCAACAGTTTTGCTTCTTAAAAAACAACCTCTGTCAGCGTTGCGATGGCCGTTCCTACCCCGGAATATCCGCTGCTCCCCCACTCCCTGCCGGGGTAGTTTCTGGATCACCCCCCACCCCCGTCCGCCTCCTGCTGCCCTTTTTTGCCTCCGCCCCCTCTTCCCTGTCGGACTGACGAGCTGCGTCTGCCACCCCCACTCCCCGGCTTGGGCCTCTAGCTCTCCCGTGTGTAGCTGGAGGCTCTGAGTTTACTGAAGATGAGCGGGGGTGGGGGTGGGGCAGGTGGGATTGGGAAAAGATCTGGATACCTGGGAAGGTCTATGTCAGCACGCAGAAGGTTTGAGGAGCATTGCTTCTCATACAGTAAGGTCTGTGCCTTGGTCTCATGTTTTAGCAGTTCATACTGAGAATTAACATTTTCCCTTCTCATAGATATGGAGTCTGGAGAACGGTTACCATCCTCAGCAGCCTCCTCTACTACACCAACTTCATCTTCGACACCTTCTGTGGCTTCAGTAGTTTCAAAAGGTGGCCTTTCCACTGGAGTTGCTTCACTTAGCTCTACAATCAACCCATGTGGTGAATACCCTTTTTTAACTCAATTTTAGAATTACAACTTTAAGTGTGTTTTTTTCCCTCCCAGGACATTTATTCAGAACAGCTGGGGATCAACCGTTTAACCTGTCCACAGTGTCGAGTGCCTTCCCAATGGTCAGCCACCCAGTCTTTGGTCTACATTCAGCCAGCTCAGGGCATTCAGAATTTGGTGGTTTGGGGACACTTGGTACACCCACAGCCTTAGCCGCACATCCCCAACTAGCATCTTTTCCAGGTAAACATCTGTTACAAACAGTGTTCAAGGGAATTTTTGTTTGGTTGGTTTGTTTGGTTTTGAGGTGCAGAATGGTGGCGAACAACTGATGCTCATACTCGTACAGGAGCAACCTTCTTTCCACCATTACTGGGAATTCCACCACTATTTGCTCCCCCAGCCCAGAATCATGATTCTTCTTCATTCCATTCAAGGACTTCGGGAAAAAGTAATCGAAATGGTCCCGAAAAAGGTATCCACATTTACATAAGTGAAGTACTATAAATTGTATAAACATGTTTATTTTTATTTTCAAGGTGTAAATGGGTCAATAAATGGAAGTAATACATCATCTGTAATTGGTATCAACACATCTGTACTATCCACTACTGCTTCAAGTTCCATGGGACAAACTAAAAGTACAAGCTCAGGTGGAGGAAATCGAAAATGTAATCAGGAACAAAGCAAAAACCAGCCTTTGGATGCTAGAGTTGACAAAATCAAAGATAAGGTAAGTTGTACTTGGAAGGACTAATATATAACAAAGTCTTGCCAACTACCTTGTCGTTATCCAGAAACCAAGGAAGAAAGCAATGGAAAGTTCTAGCAACAGTGATAGTGATTCAGGCACATCATCAGACACCTCAAGTGAAGGCATTAGTAGCAGTGATTCAGATGATCTAGAAGAAGATGAAGAAGAAGAAGATCAAAGTATTGAAGAAAGTGAAGATGATGATTCTGATTCAGAGAGTGAAGCACAACATAAAAGTAACAACCAGGTATAATTTTTTTCATGGACAGTATCCAAACATTAGGAACTTACCTTTTCATTTTTATATCTAGGTGCTATTACATGGTATTTCAGACCCAAAAGCAGATGGACAGAAAGCAACTGAAAAAGCCCAGGAAAAAAGAATACACCAGCCATTACCTCTTGCGTCTGAATCCCAGACTCACTCATTCCAATCCCAGCAGAAGCAGCCTCAGGTTTTGTCACAGCAGCTTCCATTTATTTTCCAAAGCTCTCAGGCAAAGGAGGAATCTGTGAACAAACACACCAGTGTAATACAGTCTACGGGATTGGTGTCCAATGTGAAACCTTTATCTTTGGTAAATCAAGCCAAAAAGGAAACTTACATGAAACTCATAGTTCCTTCTCCTGATGTTCTTAAAGCAGGGAATAAAAATACCTCTGAAGAATCTAGTTTATTGACCAGTGAATTGAGATCCAAACGGGTGAGTTACAAATTATTTATACAAGAATTTTATTTGTTGTGTTTTTTAACTTATGTTTCAACAGGAACAATATAAACAGGCATTCCCATCACAGTTAAAGAAACAAGAGTCATCGAAGAGCCTGAAGAAGGTTATTGCAGCTTTGTCAAATCCAAAAGCAACCTCTAGTTCACCAGCACATCCAAAACAAACATTAGAAAACAACCACCCAAATCCATTCTTGACAAATGCACTTTTAGGTAATCACCAACCAAATGGAGTTATTCAAAGTGTCATTCAAGAAGCTCCTCTAGCACTTACTACCAAAACTAAAATGCAGAGCAAGATTAATGAAAACATTGCTGCTGCAAGTAGCACCCCTTTTTCCTCACCTGTAAATCTGAGTACAAGTGGGAGAAGAACCCCTGGCAATCAGACACCTGTAATGCCCTCTGCCTCTCCCATCCTGCATAGTCAAGGGAAGGAAAAAGCAGTTAGCAATAATGTAAACCCAGTAAAAACACAGCATCACTCCCATCCTGCAAAATCTTTAGTGGAACAATTCAGAGGAACAGATTCAGACATTCCCAGTAGTAAAGATTCTGAAGATTCAAATGAGGATGAAGAGGAAGATGATGAAGAAGAAGATGAGGAAGATGATGAAGATGATGAATCTGATGACAGCCAATCAGGTTATTTTCATTTTAAAATTTAAAGTATTTCTTATAATATACAAATGCTTCTTTTACTTCCCAGAATCAGATAGTAATTCAGAATCAGATACAGAAGGATCAGAAGAAGAAGATGATGATGATAAAGACCAAGATGAATCAGATAGTGATACTGAAGGAGAGAAAACTTCAATGAAACTGAATAAAACAACTTCCTCTGTCAAAAGCCCTTCCATGAGTCTCACAGGTCACTCAACACCTCGTAACCTCCACATAGCAAAAGCCCCAGGCTCTGCTCCTGCTGCCTTATGTTCTGAATCCCAGTCACCTGCTTTTCTTGGTACATCTTCTTCCACACTTACTTCAAGCCCACACTCTGGTACCTACACTTTATTTTTATTATTCTAAAGTGTTTTATATTAACCAATTGAATTTTTTTAAAGGCACTTCCAAAAGAAGAAGAGTAACAGATGAACGTGAACTGCGTATTCCATTGGAATATGGGTATGCAAAATAAGGTTTTCCTTTTTCTTTTTTATGTCATAACCTTCATTTCTGTTATGTGTAGCTGGCAGAGAGAGACAAGAATAAGAAACTTTGGAGGGCGCCTTCAAGGAGAAGTAGCATATTATGCTCCATGTGGAAAGAAACTTAGGCAGTACCCTGAAGTAATAAAGGTACATACTTTTCACCAAATAATGTACATTTGACCTGAAGTGGAAAAATATGTGATTTTTTCAGTATCTCAGCAGAAATGGAATAATGGATATCTCAAGGGACAATTTCAGCTTCAGTGCAAAAATAAGAGTGGGTGACTTCTATGAAGCCAGAGATGGACCGCAGGTATCCACTTTTTAAAAAGTATAGTCTTTGAAATATATTATTTCTATAAAATGTTAATTAAAAGGGAATGCAGTGGTGTCTTTTGAAAGAAGAGGATGTCATTCCTCGTATCAGGGCAATGGAAGGTCGTAGAGGAAGACCACCAAATCCAGATAGACAACGAGCAAGAGAGGAATCCAGGATGAGACGTCGGAAAGGTCGACCTCCAAATGTTGGCAATGCTGAATTCCTAGATAACGCAGATGCAAAGTTGCTAAGAAAACTGCAAGCTCAAGGTAAGAAACATAATGTGTCTGACACTAATAATGTTAATATTCTTTGAAATTTTGTGTTTTTCAGAAATAGCCAGGCAAGCAGCACAAATAAAGCTTTTGAGAAAACTTCAAAAGCAGGAACAGGCTCGGGTTGCTAAAGAAGCCAAAAAACAACAAGGTGAGTGATTTAAATGTAACATAAACTCGAAGTTTGATGATATCTATCCTTTGGTTTCTTGTAGCAATAATGGCTGCTGAGGAGAAGCGGAAGCAAAAAGAACAGATAAAGATTATGAAACAGCAGGTATGTGTATACATTGGAAGTGACTTTTAAAAATTATCTCAAGTTATCATAACTTTTCCTACAGGAAAAAATTAAGAGAATACAGCAAATCAGAATGGAAAAAGAACTTCGAGCTCAGCAAATTCTAGAGGTAGAAGTCTTAAATTTAATATAATTAAAGTAGCATGACTTTGAGACCTGTTTTGCATGCACAGGCTAAAAAGAAAAAGAAGGAAGAAGCGGCAAATGCCAAATTATTGGAGGCCGAGAAACGAATAAAGGTTAGTTTAGATGAGAATCAGAGTTTTTATTTAAATCACGTATTAAAAGTTTCTTATTTTTAAGGAAAAAGAAATGAGAAGACAACAAGCTGTTCTTCTGAAACATCAGGTCTGTATATGTATAGTTATACAATTGTTGAATTTCATAATGTTGTGCCAACTCTTTCTACCAGGAGTTGGAGAGGCATAGACTAGATATGGTATGGGTATGTTTATTTTTGTACATCTAACACCGCATAGTTATTTTCCACATTTTATCTGGCCTAATAGGAACGAGAGCGAAGGCGACAACACATGATGCTTATGAAAGCTATGGAAGCTCGTAAAAAAGCAGAAGTAAGTGTATGTTTCTAGAAAAATATTACCTTGAAGAATATGTGTACATGGTTTTCTTTTTAAGGAAAAAGAGCGGTTGAAACAAGAAAAACGTGATGAGAAAAGATTAAATAAAGAGCGTAAACTAGAGCAGCGAAGATTAGAATTAGAAATGGCAAAGGAACTAAAGAAGCCTAATGAAGACATGTGCTTAGCAGACCAAAAGGTAATTTATACGTCATGTACACCATTTCATTCTTTATTTTATTTGTATTTCATTTTATTTTCAGCCTTTGCCAGAGTTGCCTCGTATTCCAGGACTTGTTCTCTCTGGAAGTACATTTTCAGACTGTCTCATGGTGGTGCAGTTCTTACGAAACTTTGGTAAAGTTTTGGGCTTTGATGTGAATATTGATGTTCCAAACCTGAGTGTTCTTCAAGAGGGATTGCTAAATATAGGGGACAGCATGGGTGAAGTACAAGACTTGCTTGTGAGGCTCCTCTCAGCTGCTGTATGTGATCCAGGTCTAATAACAGGATACAAGGTAAAAAAAAACAAAATATAAAATGTTTTAAAGTAATACTGATAAAAATGCCAAACTTTTATAGGCTAAAACAGCTCTTGGAGAACATTTGCTGAATGTTGGTGTGAATCGAGACAATGTTTCCGAGATTTTACAGATATTTATGGAAGCCCACTGTGGACAAACTGAGCTTACTGAAAGTCTGAAGACCAAAGCTTTTCAGGCTCACACTCCAGCACAGAAAGCTTCAGTCCTGGCTTTCCTGATCAATGAACTGGCATGCAGCAAGAGTGTGGTCAGGTGAGCATATGCCCAGGCTTTTCCGTGATTTTTTACACTTTTTAATAAATTCTTGCATTGGCAGTGAAATCGACAAGAACATTGATTATATGTCAAACTTGAGGAGAGATAAATGGGTGGTAGAAGGTAAACTCCGCAAGTAAGTCCTGTTTTATTAAAGTTAATGTACTGTTCCTTGTCATCACTTTTCATAATATTTAAAGGCTCAGAATCATTCATGCTAAGAAAACAGGCAAAAGAGACACTTCAGGTGGCATTGATCTGGGAGAAGAGCAGCATCCCTTGGGCACACCCACTCCAGGACGCAAGCGAAGAAGGAAGGGAGGAGACAGTGATTATGACGATGATGATGACGATGACAGTGATGACCAAGGGGATGAAGATGATGAGGATGAAGAAGATAAAGAAGACAAAAAAGGAAAAAAGACTGATATCTGTGAAGATGAGGTAATGAAATTTAGGTTGATTTTAAGACAACTAGATAAATGACACTGTATTTTCTTATGTATAGGATGAAGGTGACCAAGCAGCAAGTGTTGAAGAGCTGGAAAAACAGATTGAAAAACTGAGTAAAGTAAGCACTTTTCTGATTAACATTTAACTTCTAAACCTAATTATATGTACCATTTTTTTAACAGCAACAGAGTCAGTACAGAAGGAAGCTCTTTGATGCGTCTCACTCATTGCGTTCAGTGATGTTTGGCCAAGATCGTTACAGACGCCGGTACTGGATTCTTCCCCAATGTGGGGGGATTTTTGTAGAAGGCATGGAGAGTGGTGAAGGTTAGAACTCATAATCCGATACAAATTGTTAAACTGATGTTCATAATGCTTTTTCATTTTGTAGGACTAGAAGAAATTGCAAAAGAAAGAGAAAAACTGAAAAAGGCAGAAAGTGTCCAGATCAAAGAAGAAATGTTTGAGACTTCTGGGGACAGTTTAAATTGTTCAAATACAGATCACTGTGAACAAAAGGAAGATCTTAAAGAAAAAGATAACACAAATCTATTCCTTCAGAAACCTGGCTCTTTTTCCAAATTAAGCAAGCTTTTGGAAGTAGCTAAGATGCCTCCTGAGTCAGAGGTTATGACCCCCAAACCAAATGCTGGTGCAAATGGGTGCACGTTGTCTTATCAGAACAGTGGAAAACATTCACTGGGCAGCGTTCAGTCAACAGCAACGCAAAGCAATGTGGAAAAGGCAGACTCTAATAATCTGTTTAATACTGGTTCAAGTGGTCCAGGGAAGTTCTACAGTCCTCTCCCCAATGACCAGTTACTAAAAACGCTGACTGAAAAGAATAGACAATGGTTTAGTCTTTTGCCACGAACACCCTGTGATGACACTTCACTTACTCATGCCGATATGTCAACTGCTTCTTTGGTGACTCCTCAGTCTCAGCCACCATCTAAGTCACCTTCACCTACCCCAGCTCCTCTTGGATCTTCTGCTCAGAATCCTGTTGGCTTAAATCCATTTGCTTTATCACCTCTTCAGGTTAGTACTGCTAACTGTAACTCATTTTTATAACTTTTCATTAATAAATGTTTTCTTTTTGCAGGTGAAAGGTGGAGTATCTATGATGGGACTTCAGTTTTGTGGATGGCCCACTGGTGTGGTTACTTCTAATATTCCATTTACATCATCTGTACCTAGTCTAGGATCGGGGTTAGGGTTATCAGAAGGAAATGGTAATTCATTCTTGACTTCCAATGTTGCTTCAAGTAAAAGTGAATCTCCAGTACCACAGAATGAAAAGGCCACTTCAGCTCAACCTGCAGCTGTTGAAGTAGCAAAACCAGTAGATTTTCCTAGTCCAAAACCTATTCCAGAAGGTAGGTACATTGAGATGGTTTACAGCCACTTATGTAAAAGTTCTACTTATTTATCTTGACTTAGAAATGCAGTTTGGTTGGTGGAGAATTATTGACCCAGAGGACCTAAAAGCTTTGCTCAAAGTGCTGCATCTCAGAGGAATAAGAGAAAAGGCATTACAAAAACAAATTCAGAAACATTTGGATTATATTACTCAAGCCTGCCTCAAGAATAAGGATGGTGTGTACCTAAAAGATATTTCAGCTTTCTTTGGATTTTTAAATTAATTTCTTTTTAAATGTAGTTGCTATTATTGAACTGAATGAAAATGAAGAAAACCAAGTAACTCGAGATATTGTGGAGAACTGGTCAGTAGAAGAACAAGCAATGGAAATGGATTTGAGTGTCCTTCAACAGGTAGAAGATCTAGAAAGGAGAGTTGCATCAGCAAGTTTGCAAGTGAAGGTAAAATCGACTTGGAATAAAATATGTTTTTAAACCATAATAACACTATTCTCTTGATATATAGGGTTGGATGTGTCCAGAGCCTGCATCAGAAAGGGAGGACTTGGTATATTTTGAACATAAATCATTTACTAAATTGTGCAAGGAGCATGATGGAGAATTTACTGGCGAAGACGAAAGCAGTGCACATGCACTAGAACGGAAGAGTGACAACCCCCTAGATATAGCTGTAACCAGGCTGGCTGATTTGGAGCGGAACATTGAAAGAAGGTATCTGAAGAGCCCCTTAAGTACCACCATTCAGATCAAACTGGATAATGTGGGCACAGTTACTGTCCCTGCTCCTGCACCATCCGTTAGTGGTGATGGTGACGGGTAGGTTATTGAGATTAACTTGAAAAATTATTGACCTACTTAATTTTTCTATATTTCAATGCAGAATTGAAGAGGATATTGCTCCAGGGCTCAGGGTATGGAGAAGGGCATTATCAGAAGCTCGCAGTGCTGCACAGGTAGCTCTGTGCATTCAGCAATTACAGAAATCAATAGCATGGGAAAAATCAATTATGAAAGTTGTAAGTGTTTTTATTTAAGAAATATTATAACTGTTAATTTTAAATGATTTTTCATGTATTATAGTACTGCCAAATCTGTCGAAAGGGAGATAATGAAGAACTGCTTCTTCTTTGTGATGGCTGTGACAAAGGCTGTCATACCTACTGCCATAGACCCAAGATTACAACAATCCCAGATGGAGACTGGTTTTGTCCAGCTTGCATTGCTAAGGTAAGACCAATCTAAAACTAAACTTTTCATTTTACACCTCATTTACTTTTTTTTTAAATTAAAGGCAAGTGGTCAAACTCTAAAAATCAAAAAACTTCATGTCAAAGGAAAAAAGACTAATGAGTCAAAGAAAGGCAAGAAGGTAACTTTAACAGGAGATACTGAAGATGAAGACTCTGCATCTACAAGTAGTTCACTAAAAAGAGGAAACAAAGACCTCAAGAAAAGAAAAATGGAGGAAAACACTTCTATTAACTTGTCAAAACAAGAAAGTTTTACTTCAGTTAAGAAACCTAAAAGAGATGACTCCAAGGACCTAGCTCTTTGCAGGTATTATTTCCGTTTTCATGCACTGTATATTTTGGATACTGATTTCAAACATTATTTTCTTTAGTATGATTCTGACTGAAATGGAAACTCATGAGGATGCATGGCCTTTTCTACTTCCTGTAAACTTGAAACTTGTTCCTGGTTATAAGAAAGTTATTAAGAAGCCTATGGATTTTTCCACAATTAGAGAGAAACTAAGTAGTGGACAGTAAGTAAATCATTTCAGTTCACTAAATATTTAACGCAATCTCTAATTATTTGTTTTCTTTCAGGTATCCAAACCTTGAAACCTTTGCTCTAGATGTCAGGCTTGTTTTTGACAACTGTGAAACATTTAATGAAGATGATTCTGATATAGGCAGAGCTGGCCACAATATGAGGAAGTATTTTGAAAAAAAGTGGACAGATACTTTCAAAGTGAGCTGAAGTTATAATAATCTCTTTATTTTTCTCTTGGATTACTTGTTCTCGGCAAAACCAGCCATTATGTTATGAGGATGCTTTAGCAGCCCAGCCCTATGGAGCAGCCAATAGCTACCACCAGCTTACCAGCCCTGTGCCTGAGGCATCTTAGAAGTGGATCCTTTAGCCCAAGTTAAACATTCAGATGACCGGAGCCCCAGCCAACATCTCGACTGAAACTTCATAAGCAACCCTGAGCCAGAACTATCCAGCTAAGCCACTCCTGATTTCTTGACCCACAAAAACTATGAGATAATAAATGTTTATTGTTGGTTTAAACCACTCCGTTTTGAATAATTTGTTATCCGTCAATA